AGAGGAATATAAATGGCCTAATCCACTTACAGAGGAGGGTGTGCAATGTTAGTCCCCTTTTTGCCTCCTTTTATGGGACAGCACATTCCATTTTTGGATCGTCATCACCTAGAGAAAGGTCTTCCTTAATACTGAATTGTCTTTGTATCCTTTTAGCACCTTTCTTAAGTTTAACCCTAAGTGGTCTCATAGAATGTCATTTTTCCGTCCACACGACGTCTTCACTGATATCTGTGACTTTAGTTGAAGGGGCTGAAGATATTGGGAAGAATAATTCAATTTTTTCCTTCCTCCGTCCCTCCCTCCCTCCCTTCCTTCCTTCCTTTTTTTTTTTTTTTCTTTGAGCTGGGGAGCTGGGTGAGGCTTCTGTGGATTCCCAAGAGGTATTTGTGGCGTGAATGGAGCAAAGGTGATGTTTCACTTCATCACGTCCAGCACTGTCCCAAGGTTAAATGGGCGCGTGAGGACAGTTTTCTCCGGTCCTGGCGGGTTTGCCCACCTGCCGGCCAGCGTTCTGCGGGAGTCAAGCCTGGAAAGCGTGTGTGCGGCGCACAGGCGTCAGACACTGGAACGCATTCGAATGGTGCTATTCTTTGCCACATAGCGAGCACTTTATAAGGTCACTTATCGTCCCGAATGAATGGTTAAATCGTGGAAGCCGCAAAGAAAGCCACGCAGCTTTGACTCAATACCTAGCCCAGTACTCAGGAACCCCTCTCAGGGGTGCGCGAGCGGGGCCGGAATCAAGAAGCCTCTTTTGGGGTGGGCGGGGACCGATCTAGAGCTCCCACTGCGGGGCACCGCCTCTTTTCCTCGCCGGCCGCCCGCTAGGAGGCGCTGGGGAGCTTGCAGCCCACCTGCGAGGCGGTCCCGCTCTCCCCACCCCTCAGCCCGCGCCCGGCGGAGAGACTACAACTCCCGGAGTGCTCTGGGAACGGAGCCACGGGAGCTACAGGCGGAGGGACCCGAGGGCGGGCTTTCCGGGTGTGTGTTTCCGGCGTCGGCGGCCGCGGCCGGGGACGGTGTGAGAGCGGTAAGATGGCGGCGGCGGCGGTGGTGGAGTTCCAGAGAGCCCAGTCTCTACTCAGCACCGACCGGGAGGCCTCCATCGACATCCTCCACTCCATCGGTAAAGGTCGCCGCGCCGCCTCCCCGGCCCCGATTTTAAGAGGGTTTGCATTTTCCTCTCCCAGTGAAGCGTGACATTCAGGAAAACGATGAAGAGGCAGTGCAAGTCAAAGAGCAGAGCATCCTGGAACTGGGATCTCTCCTGGCAAAGACTGGACAAGCTGCAGGTAAGTGCTACACATGGATTGTATCTGAAATGTTACTCCTCTTTTTGAATTGCCTTTCCTACAGAGCTTGGAGGACTCCTGAAGTATGTACGACCCTTCTTGAATTCCATCAGCAAGGCTAAAGCAGCTCGCCTGGTCCGATCTCTTCTTGATCTGTTTCTTGATATGGAAGCAGCTACAGGGCAGGAGGTAAGTGATATTAATGACAGAAAGTAGACAATAATGTTGCATGTACTGTCTCTCCTTATTGCAGGTCGAGCTGTGTTTAGAGTGCATCGAATGGGCCAAGTCAGAGAAAAGAACTTTCTTACGCCAAGCTTTGGAGGTAGGTTTTACATTAGTACTCATTTCAGGTCTCCCCTTCAATCAATGCCTTTTCTCTTTCCTAGGCAAGACTGGTGTCTTTGTACTTTGATACCAAGAGGTACCAGGAAGCATTGCATTTGGGTAAGTAAGCTGGTAATAAGTCATCTCAGCTAGCTATAAAGGAGAATGTCTTTTCCTTTTTCAGGTTCTCAGCTGCTGCGGGAGTTGAAAAAGATGGACGACAAAGCTCTTTTGGTGGAAGTACAGCTTTTAGAAAGCAAAACATACCATGCCCTGAGCAACCTGCCGAAAGCCCGAGCTGCCTTAACTTCTGCTCGAACCACAGCAAATGCCATCTACTGCCCCCCTAAATTGCAGGCCACCTTGGACATGCAGTCGGGTAACAGACGTAGCTATTCCTGGGATGTGTTTTATGTTCTTATTCCTTTCTTTTCAATGCCCAGGTATTATCCATGCAGCAGAAGAGAAGGACTGGAAAACTGCGTACTCATACTTCTATGAGGCATTTGAGGGTTATGACTCCATCGACAGCCCCAAGGCCATCACATCTCTGAAGTACATGTTGCTGTGCAAAATCATGCTCAACACGTAGGTGCACCTTAACTCTGGACTACAAGAACCAGCAATTGACCAAGTATGTCTTTTTTTCTAGCCCAGAAGATGTCCAGGCTTTGGTGAGCGGGAAGCTTGCACTTCGGTATGCAGGGAGGCAGGTAGGGACTCCCTTGACTGCAGTTCTGCTCACATCGCTTTCATGGTTTGTCTCTTTATTCTCAGACAGAAGCATTAAAATGCGTGGCTCAGGCTAGCAAGAACAGATCACTGGCAGATTTTGAAAAGGTGAGTATGATATTGGGTTGGTATGGAATGTGGTGCCAATCTCTGCAACTGGTTCCTTTGGCAGGCTCTGACAGATTACCGGGCAGAGCTCCGGGATGACCCAATCATCAGCACACACTTGGCCAAGTTGTATGATAACTTACTAGAACAGAATCTGATCCGAGTCATTGAGCCTTTTTCCAGAGTACAGGTGAGAACCCTCTGGGGACTCCATTTCTGGCCCAGTGTTGGTGTCTCTCTGCCTTTCCTTTTAGATTGAACACATATCTAGTCTCATCAAACTCTCCAAGGTAAGGAGTCTTAAGGCCATCTGCAGGGAGGACTGGTCCCTTTAATCATGTGCTTTGATTTTAGGCCGACGTGGAAAGGAAATTATCACAGATGATTCTTGACAAGAAATTTCATGGTAAGTAACAGTCACACAGGCAAGGGGGCTGGTTTTACCTGGGTTGCCCTTGTGTTTCTTGCAGGGATTTTGGACCAGGGGGAGGGTGTCCTGATTATTTTCGATGAACCCCCAGTAGATAAAACTTACGAAGCTGCTCTGGAAACAATTCAGAACATGAGCAAAGTAGTGGATTCCCTCTACAACAAAGCCAAGAAACTGACATAGGTGAGTGCTGGCTTCAGGACCCCAGGGCTGGGCAGCTCTGTCTTCTGCGTGTCGAGACTGAAAACCTCCTCCTGGTGTCCTCATGGCTTCCTGATTGACACTGCTCTGTCTTCTCTTGCAGAGTTGGATCTGTAGCGGTCCTTTGGAGAGTGTGTGTGGCGGGAGAGTGAAACCTTGGGGGAAAATGCTAGGAGATTCTTTTTTCTTTTTGTTCTACTTTTCGCTCGGAAAGTTTTTAAATCCTCATTTGGTGCATCTGTATTCCAGCCAATAGGTGTGCCAGTTTTCATGTAATCTTTACTGGCCCAACTTGGGAGTGGGGAAATTGCTTAAAAAAAAAGAAAAAGAAAAAAAAAAAGATTATTCTAAATAAAAGGAAAAAGGCTTACACTACCTAAAGCTGTGCTCTCTGCCTCCTGGGAGAGGGCCGCAAAGCCAGGCACCCCGCCAACCACTGGGGGTCCTAATCCACCTGCTGGGCATCACCTCTCCTCCTCCTCAGAATTGGGTGTTTGCTGACCATCAAAAGCAATGACTTTTTATTCTGTTTGTACTGAACCAAAACAAACAACTGTGTATAGACTGCTGTTTTCTTTTTTATTTGAAATGAGGCATTTTGGTGTTCTTTCCCCTACCATACGGCCTGTCTGCCCTTCCCTCCCCACATTGGCTCCAGCAGAGTAGCCGAAGGTCCTGCCGCCGCCGCCACCACCACCACCACTGCAGCAACAACAGCAGCAGCAGCAGCAGCGCCTGCATAGCTCCACTCTGACCTGTGAAGGAATGGGGATGAGGCCAGGAGCTAGTGTCTACCACGGCCACACAGGGAGCAGTGTGGGCCCTTAGCCCCCAAGGGGCCTGCTATGCATGTGGCTTTTTTTTTTTTTTTAAACACAGTAAACTAGATTAGTCGTCAGTGTTTTAATTGCCCCTCTTCTCCTCTCCTGCATTCCTCTCCTCTCTTCTTTCCTCTCTGTCCCTTCTCTTTCCCCTCTCAACCAGGAGACCATCATGTCTCTCTGCCTTCCTCCTCTCCCCTCCAGGGGAGTCAGGCTGTCTGTGAAAGCCATGAGCTTCTCTCCCTCTCCCACTCCTCCTCTCCTACTTTCAGATGGATTTATTCCTTTTTTAAACAATGAACATCGGAAATGAGACTGTGGGGTGTGGTTTCTCTCTCTCTTTTTTTTTTAATTTTCTTTGTTGGGTTTTTGAGCAACCTCATGTCCCCTTCCCAGGGAGCTTTTTAATTTACCTCTTAGAACTCAAGTGGATGGGAAGTAGAGCACTATGTGTCAGTATGCTTTGTTTTCTGACACGATTACACAGCGAGGCTTTAATGCCATTTGGGTAGGTGAGCTTCTGCACTTCTGTTGTGCTGAACTGTATTTTCTTCTCTCATCTCCTCTTTGTCTTTTTCTCTTTTCCTCTCCTTCCTGCCTTCTTCTGCTGGCCTCCTTTTCTCTTTCTTTACCTTCCTTGGATTATCCTTCCAGGTTTTCATAATAAATTTATATTTTGTAAAAGGATTTTGTTGTACCAGGTTTTGCATCCTCACTGAATCTGACTGGCTTTTATTTTCCTCTCCAAAATCAGGTTTTTGTTCTCAACATCTTTCCCCATCATGTCTAGTCACTGTTTTGGTTTTGGCACCATCAGTATCAAATGTACAAACGGTTCTTGCTAACCAACACCAGGTATATCTGATGTTCAGATGAGTTCCAATAAAAATAATTTTTTTTTTTTTCAAAAGGTGTCTTTTTCTTGAGTGCTGGAGGGCTTCCAAGCAAGTCCAGACAGCTCTGTGTGGCCCCACACTAGTCTAGCTCTCATCTGGCCAAAGCTGTTATCTCATTTGTGTAATGGGAGTCCTTAAGGTAAATTTGGGGTCCAAACTTGGAGGGCTTTGGGGGCAAGAAAGTTGGTGTGTGAGTTCTGAGGTTGGAAATGAGTTCAGGTGTCTTCTTCCAGGGCAGCATGGTCCAGTGAGCACATGTAAGTTTGGGCAGTAGATCCTCTGAGCCTACTTTCTCTTCTACTCAGTGAGGATGCTGCTTCCTTGGCAGGTGATTGTGATGTGAAGCTTAGTAAGTCATAGACGTGCAGGTGTCTGGAGAGTCCTGACATGCAGTTGTGGTTTCGTTTCCTTTTGGAATCTTCAAAGGCAGCGATTTTCATATTGCCTCACACCCTGGCGGGGGCGGGGGGCTCTGGGACCACTGGGGGACCTGCTAAATCCTCTTCAGTCTGAGCAGTTCAGCCATTGTCAGTTTTAGTATTGTGTCTCTGTATTTCACTTGCAGAAAGAGCTTTGCTTCTATAAAGGACTTTAAAAAGTACTCCAAAGAGATCTAGTTTTGGAGTAGAGGGGAGATGTTTTCTCAAACTTAGGGCAGTCCTGAGATGCTCAGGCAGTAGCCCTTTTCTCAGTTCCCTTTGCGGGTCTTGGTCAGATGATGCCCTCTAGACCCGTGCTGTCCAATATGTAGCCGCTAGCCATGTGCAGCTGTCAGGCCCTTGCAACGTGGCTGGTTCGAGCTGTGATACACTGCAAGTGTAAACACAAACCAGACTTCGAAGGCTTAGTATGATAACAAAAGAAAAGGAGTGTAAAATATGTCAATAACTTTTTTATATATGTGTTGAAATATTTTGGGTATTGGGTTAAATAAAATATATTATTAAAATTCACCTGTTTCCCTTTTACTTGTGTAATGTGGCTG